GGTAATCAATGACAGAGAGTGTGGCATAATGCTTTGGCATTAGATTCAAATCCCAGTTCCACTACTTAGTACTTAAGTGCTAAGCTAAGTTACTTAAGCCTAAGTTTGTGTTTCTTCAGCTACTGAGTTATTTAACATTTCTTCAATTAATGAAATACAATAGTATAGTTGTACTCAACACTTATTCATTTCTTCCACCACCTTATTTCATAGCAGAAGAACCTTGCCAGAGGCAGGTAAAGTGATTTGTCTAAGTTCACATAGCTGGCATAGAGTCAGAGCTTCCTTGTTTTTTACTCAGTTCAGGGTTATGTTTGTTTTTAAACCACACCACATCAATTAATAACAAGAATGACCTTTTACAGAGAGGAGAGGTCATTTTGTAGAATAGGAGGATATGACATTATGTAACACCAGAATGTAATATTTAAAAGTCTTAAGCATCTGAAAGAATTTCACTTATGTTTGGTAATTATATATAAAGGCTGTTTTATCTTAAGACACATTACACAGTAAGACATAACATACTACAACAACATCAAGTTTCTTGTAAGTTTAAAACCTTCATTAGCAACTTAGTAAAATGTTTACAAATTCTTCTAGGCTATAAAGAGTATTTATTACATTATTTAGGTGGCTGCCTCCTGACAAAGTCTAGCTCTTGTTCTTTGTTAACAAAAACCAAACTCATCAGCCTGCAACTACTTCTAAGTGAAGTGGAGCACTATTTTTTTTTTCGGTATTCAACTTAAAAGATCTCTGGCCAGCAGACTAAAATGTTTGTTTTATAATTGCCCGCTGAACTATGATAGTTTGTTTCCAGATGGTGCCCTTCCTTCAACCTGCACACAATCTCTCCTTGTTCAAAACTATTCAACCTCCTGCTGATCCCACCCCCCTATTTAAGGCTACAAAGAGGAAATCCTAAGGAGATTCCCGCCCCCAGTCTCCAGCAATTTTTGGTGATGTAATATGTGGGCTGAACTTGAGTCTACTGAGAAAGAGGGAATCACTATTCAGGGGTACTGTATATACAATCTGGGTCAGCTGCAGCTGGTTACTGCATTTCTCCATGTGGCAGACAGAGCAAAGCCACAACGCTTTCTCTGCTGGATTAAAGACGGCCCACAGACCAGAACTTCCACTATACTACTTAAAATTACATAGGTGGCTTGTCAAATTCAATTGATTAGTATTGTAAAAGGAAAAAGAAGTTCCTTCTTACAGCTTGGATTCAACGGTCCAAAACAAAAATGCAGCTGCCATTAAAGTCACAGATGAACAAACTTCTACACTGATTTTTAAAATCAAGAATAAGGGCAGCAAGTTTCTGGATTCACTGAATCAACAGACACAAAAAGGTATTTAATATTTCTTTTATTTAAAAATATTAAAATCCTGACTTTCGTTTCTTCTCTCTACTAGCTGGCAATATAGCAACTATGAAGAGAAAAGCTACTAATAAAATTAACCCAACGCATAGAAGACTTTTTTTTCTCTTCTAAAAACAACTAAGTAAAGACTTAAATTTAAACGTAAGTATTCTATAACTAATTTATAACATTCTTTTTTCTCCTTCACTGATTTGTTTTTCAAAAGACATCATTTTACAACCTCATTTCAAAATGAAGACTTTTACCTGGACCCTAGGTGTGCTATTCTTCCTACTAGTGGACACTGGACATTGCAGAGGTGGACAATTCAAAATTAAAAAAATAAACCAGAGAAGATACCCTCGTGCCACAGATGGTAAAGAGGAAGCAAAGAAATGTGCATACACATTCCTGGTACCTGAACAAAGAATAACAGGGCCAATCTGTGTCAACACCAAGGGGCAAGATGCAAGTACCATTAAAGACATGATCACCAGGATGGACCTTGAAAACCTGAAGGATGTGCTCTCCAGGCAGAAGCGGGAGATAGATGTTCTGCAACTGGTGGTGGATGTAGATGGAAACATTGTGAATGAGGTAAAGCTGCTGAGAAAGGAAAGCCGTAACATGAACTCTCGTGTTACTCAACTCTATATGCAATTATTACATGAGATTATCCGTAAGAGGGATAATTCACTTGAACTTTCCCAACTGGAAAACAAAATCCTCAATGTCACCACAGAAATGTTGAAGATGGCAACAAGATACAGGGAACTAGAGGTGAAATACGCTTCCTTGACTGATCTTGTCAATAACCAATCTGTGATGATCACTTTGTTGGAAGAACAGTGCTTGAGGATATTTTCCCGACAAGACACCCATGTGTCTCCCCCACTTGTCCAGGTGGTGCCACAACATATTCCTAACAGCCAACAGTATACTCCTGGTCTGCTGGGAGGTAACGAGATTCAGAGGGATCCAGGTTATCCCAGAGATTTAATGCCACCACCTGATCTGGCAACTTCTCCCACCAAAAGCCCTTTCAAGATACCACCGGTAACTTTCATCAATGAAGGTGAGTTACCTCTTACTGTAAAAAGTGGGAGTTTTGCTGATAATAAATGATATTTAAATTATAGGACCATTCAAAGACTGTCAGCAAGCAAAAGAAGCTGGGCATTCGGTCAGTGGGATTTATATGATTAAACCTGAAAACAGCAATGGACCAATGCAGTTATGGTGTGAAAACAGTTTGGACCCTGGGGGTTGGACTGTTATTCAGAAAAGAACAGACGGCTCTGTCAACTTCTTCAGAAATTGGGAAAATTATAAGGTAAATCAGTGATGCAGACCTAAGGGAAGTAATTATGCACTCATGTTTCTTCACTTATTAACAGAAAGGGTTTGGAAACATTGACGGAGAATACTGGCTTGGACTGGAAAATATCTATATGCTTAGCAATCAAGATAATTACAAGTTATTGATTGAATTAGAAGACTGGAGTGATAAAAAAGTCTATGCAGAATACAGCAGCTTTCGTCTGGAACCTGAAAGTGAATTCTATAGACTGCGCCTGGGAACTTACCAGGGAAATGCAGGGGATTCTATGATGTGGCATAATGGTAAACAATTCACCACACTGGACAGAGATAAAGATATGTATGCAGGTAAGTATGAAAAACTTTCATTCTTTGTAGAATTTACATTTATATCTGTATTTTTTCCTCAAAGGAAACTGCGCCCACTTTCATAAAGGAGGCTGGTGGTACAATGCCTGTGCACATTCTAACCTAAATGGAGTATGGTACAGAGGAGGCCATTACAGAAGCAAGCACCAAGATGGAATTTTCTGGGCCGAATACAGAGGCGGGTCATACTCCTTAAGAGCAGTTCAGATGATGATCAAGCCTATTGACTGAAGAGAGACACTCGCCAATTTAAATGACACAGAACTTTGTACTTTTCAGCTCTTAAAAATGTAAATGTTACATGTATATTACTTGGCACAATTTATTTCTACACAGAAAGTTTTTAAAATGAATTTTACCGTAACTATAAAAGGGAACCTATAAATGTAGTTTCATCTGTCGTCAATTACTGCAGAAAATTATGTGTATCCACAACCTAGTTATTTTAAAAATTATGTTGACTAAATACAAAGTTTGTTTTCTAAAATGTAAATATTTGCCACAATGTAAAGCAAATCTTAGCTATATTTTAAATCATAAATAACATGTTCAAGATACTTAACAATTTATTTAAAATCTAAGATTGCTCTAACGTCTAGTGAAAAAAATATTTTTAAAATTTCAGCCAAATAATGCATTTTATTTATAAAAATACAGACAGAAAATTAGGGAGAAACCTCTAGTTTTGCCAATAGAAAATGCTTCTTCCATTGAATAAAAGTTATTTCAAATTGAATTTGTGCCTTTCACACGTAATGATTAAATCTGAATTCTTAATAATATATCCTATGCTGATTTTCCCAAAACATGACCCATAGTATTAAATACATATCATTTTTAAAAATAAAAAAAAACCCAAAAATAATGCATGCATAATTTAAATGGTCAATTTATAAAGACAAATCTATGAATGAATTTTTCAGTGTTATCTTCATATGATATGCTGAACACCAAAATCTCCAGAAATGCATTTTATGTAGTTCTAAAATCAGCAAAATATTGGTATTACAAAAATGCAGAATATTTAGTGTGCTACAGATCTGAATTATAGTTCTAATTTATTATTACTTTTTTTCTAATTTACTGATCTTACTACTACAAAGAAAAAAAAACCCAACCAATCTGCAATTCAAATCAGAAAGTTTGGACAGCTTTACAAGTATTAGTGCATGCTCAGAACAGGTGGGACTAAAACAAACTCAAGGAACTGTTGGCTGTTTTCCCGATACTGAGAATTCAACAGCTCCAGAGCAGAAGCCACAGGGGCATAGCTTAGTCCAAACTGCTAATTTCATTTTACAGTGTATGTAACGCTTAGTCTCACAGTGTCTTTAACTCATCTTTGCAATCAACAACTTTACTAGTGACTTTCTGGAACAATTTCCTTTCAGGAATACATATTCACTGCTTAGAGGTGACCTTGCCTTAATATATTTGTGAAGTTAAAATTTTAAAGATAGCTCATGAAACTTTTGCTTAAGCAAAAAGAAAACCTCGAATTGAAATGTGTGAGGCAAACTATGCATGGGAATAGCTTAATGTGAAGATAATCATTTGGACAACTCAAATCCATCAACATGACCAATGTTTTTCATCTGCCACATCTCAAAATAAAACTTCTGGTGAAACAAATTAAACAAAATATCCAAACCTCATAGTGGTATTATTCTTTGTTTTACCTGTGGTCATCTTAAACTGGTTTTTCAGTCCCTCTCCACTTCCTTCAGAACCAAAGAATCTGTTATAAGATTCCTGGAAGGAACTGGGCATCTAACTGTTACACCAAATCTTAAGTGAATAAAACTTTACCAAGGCTTCTCAGTTATTGAAAGCAGTATATCATTTCATTTAAACACC